TTAACCGCTGTGTGCCTCAGTTTCCTCATTTGTTAAAAGAGGAGGTTCCAGTGGTAGGTACCCCCTGACGATGTGCAAGCATCACAGAAATGACACAAGACACACACTGAGAACATGCCTCGCGCGTGGCAAGTGCTGACTGTTACCTGCCATTATTAGGCTCCCCCGCCGGGGTCTCAGGGCCTTGGCACAAGCTCTTCCCTCTGCTTGGAGCACTTTCCTCCACTGACCTTTCCTGGCGCTCCAGGTCAACTCCAGGAGCCTTCCCAGTACAGTCTAGGTGCCTTCTCCTTCCGCAGCGCCTGAACCACACAGGAATAAGTAAGGCGAGAGCGCGCCCAGAGAAGAGCAGAGAGTGCAGAAAGGGGCTGAGTTAGTAGAGGCATTTCCGCGGGGATCCTTCTCCTGCCAGGCCTGCACCGGGGCCGTGGCGACTGAGAAGTGCACAGGTGGCTCCCGGGTGCTCCAGAAGGGCCCCAGAGCTCCTGGCCCGGCTAAAGGCAGGAGGCGGGTGCGCGTCTCCCCCGCGAAGCTGGATCAGTACTGGGGGCGCAGGGGGCGCACGCCGCGCAGCGAGGGCTGGCGGGGGCGGCCTGCCTGGGGCGCTGCCCAGGCTCACGCGGGAGCCAGGTGGGGGCGCGGGGAGGAGCAGCTGAGCAGGTGCCGGGAAGGAGGCGCCTGCAGCATGCCATGGCGACCCGCGCACGCGACGGCGGGGCGGCCGGGTGGCACCACTGGCGGGACCGGAAGGGCGCCGCGGCCCTAGGATCTCTGCGCCGAGGCCCGCGGCGGAAGCCACGACGGCCATGACCACGCTGACGCCCAGGCTGCGAGCCCCTCGCCCGGGCCGCCTGCCCACCCGCCACGCCCAGGTAGCACCTCGGGGTCTCCCCACCCGCGACACCGGCCGCAGCCCCGGGCCCCCTCGCAGGCGTGGCCCCCGCTCCCAGGCCCCGCCCCCGCCCCCCCATTGGTCAGTCCCGGGGTGGGGGCGGGCGACGCGGACCGCTGGGCAGGGCAGGGCAGGGACTCGCGGGAACCGCACCAAGCGGGTGGCTGCAGGAGCTCGCCCATCGCCCCTGCGCTGCTCGGACCGCGGCCACAGCCGGACTGGCGGGTACGGCGGCGACAGACGGATTGGCCGAGAGTCCCAGTCCGCAGAGTAGCCCCGGCCTCGAGGCGGTGGCGTCCGCGTCCTCTCGTCCAGGAGCCAGGACAGGTGTCGCGCGGCGGGCGCTCCAGGGACCGCGCTGAGGCCGCGGTCGCCGCCCGTCCCGCCCCGCCCCGCCGCCCGCCGCCCGCCGAGCCCAGCCTCCTTGCCGTCGGGGCGTCCCCAGGCCCTGGGTCGGCCGCGGAGCCGATGCGCGCCCGCTGAGCGCCCCAGCTGAGCGCCCCCGGCCTGCCATGACCGCGCTCCCCGGCCCGCTCTGGCTCCTGGGCCTGGCGCTATGCGCGCTGGGCGGGGGCGGCCCCGGCCTGCGACCCCCGCCCGGCTGTCCCCAGCGACGTCTGGGCGCGCGCGAGCGCCGGGACGTGCAGCGCGAGATCCTGGCGGTGCTCGGGCTGCCTGGGCGGCCCCGGCCCCGCGCGCCACCCGCCGCCTCCCGGCTGCCCGCGTCCGCGCCGCTCTTCATGCTGGACCTGTACCACGCCATGGCCGGCGACGACGACGAGGACGGCGCGCCCGCGGAGCGGCGCCTGGGCCGCGCCGACCTGGTCATGAGCTTCGTTAACATGGGTGAGTGCGGCCGCCCGCGCGGGGACCCTCGGGAGTGCCAGCCCAGCGCTGCTTTGTCTTCTAGTGGAGCGAGACCGTGCCCTGGGCCACCAGGAGCCCCATTGGAAGGAGTTCCGCTTTGACCTGACCCAGATCCCGGCTGGGGAGGCGGTCACAGCTGCGGAGTTCCGGATTTACAAGGTGCCCAGCATCCACCTGCTCAACAGGACCCTCCACGTCAGCATGTTCCAGGTGGTCCAGGAGCAGTCCAACAGGTGCCTTCCCCTTGGCCCGGGTGCCCCACCTAGCCGCCGGTTAATTGTTCTTTCATGTCCACAGGGAGTCTGACTTGTTCTTTTTGGATCTTCAGACGCTCCGAGCTGGAGACGAGGGCTGGCTGGTGCTGGATGTCACAGCAGCCAGTGACTGCTGGTTGCTGAAGCGTCACAAGGACCTGGGACTCCGCCTCTATGTGGAGACTGAGGACGGTGAGGCTGGGGGCTCTGCAGCCCCTGGGGCTCCCCCTCCCACCTCCTCCAAATCTGTCCCCAGGAGAGACGTGGACTGGCTGGGGCTGGACCAAGGACTCCAGGCTTCAGATGTGGAAACTGAGGCTCAGCAGGACCCCTTGGGTCCTCAGCCTCCACGCTCCTGGACCTGCCCAGGCCCCGGCAGAGAGACCGCTGCTGTGTCTGCTGCAGGGCCACTGCCCGTGAGTGACCCCTCTCTCCTTTCTGTCTCAGGTCCCAACAGCCTTTCGTGGTCACTTTCTTCAGGGCCAGTCCGAGTCCCATCCGCACCCCTCGGGCAGTGAGGCCACTGAGGAGGAGGCAGCCGAAGAAAAGCAACGAGCTGCCGCAGGCCAACCGACTCCCAGGGATCTTTGGTGAGGGTCGGGCAGGCTGGGGCCGAGGCCCTCAGAAAAGACCTTGCCCCTTCTGTCCCTGCAGATGACGTCCACGGCTCCCACGGCCGGCAGGTCTGCCGTCGGCACGAGCTCTACGTCAGCTTCCAGGACCTCGGCTGGCTGGTAATTGCTGACTCTTCTTGTTTCTGAAATGAGGATGGGACTCACCTTCTCCCTTGCCCCCCAGGACTGGGTCATCGCTCCCCAAGGCTACTCGGCCTATTACTGTGAGGGGGAGTGCTCCTTCCCACTGGACTCCTGCATGAATGCCACCAACCACGCCATCCTGCAGTCCCTGGTCAGTACCATGCCCATCCTGCCCAGCCCCCTCATGCCCCTGCCTGTGCCCTCTTCCTGGCCAGGTGCACCTGATGATGCCAGACGCAGTCCCCAAGGCGTGCTGTGCACCCACCAAGCTGAGCGCCACCTCTGTGCTCTACTATGACAGCAGCAACAATGTCATCCTGCGCAAGCACCGCAACATGGTGGTCAAGGCCTGCGGCTGCCACTGAGTCCACCCGCCCGGCCCAGCTGCAGCCACCCTTCTCATCTGGATCGGGCCCCTCAGAAGCAGGAAACCCTCAAACCCAGCCAGACCCCAGGCCGGGGCATTGCCAGGGAGGACCCTCACAACCACGTACATGACCCTTTCTCCTTCATGCCAGGCTCCTATGCTCCCCTTGCCCTGCCAGGCATTTGTGTGACTGTCCTGTTTCCAGCCCAGGTGGTCTCAATCATCAGGCAGTGTTCTACCCAAATGCAAACGCCTCTCCCGGAGGCATGTCCTGGCTGGTTCTTTGGGGTTGGCACAGAAGTCCTGTCTGAGGTCCTATCCATGCCCCTTACTGGCTCAGGTCGTGAGATAGATGTGGAATGACCTGAGAGGCACCTGGAGCCCACTGTTGGCCACCTTGAGCTCTTCACCATCCATCACAGGGTGTGGTGTGTGTAGTCAGGGTCTGGTTGGCTCCCCATTGCCTGCCCGAGGTGCAAGGTGGGGTATAAAACTGGATAACCCCTGAAGTATTGTATATTCATGGATCTGAAGCACTGATCCACTGGTCACAGGTAGACATGTGGAGTCAACTCAAGAAAAAGCTGAGTGAACAGCATGATTTAGGGCTAAAGCCAATGGCATTTATCTTCCCTTGTCTTCCTGCTTTGCATTTGCCTCTGCCATCTAGGAAAGACATGTAAGAGCATGGACATTTTACTTTGGAGAAACAGAAAAATCTTGGGGCTTCCAATTGACCCATCTATCTGCCACCATGTTGCCCCACCAGGAGCTCAGCTCTGTGGAGTTTTCCCTTTGCTGAGCAAGCATGTGGTTGCATTGGGTGGCCCAGGATGACAATGCACAGCACAGATGCCATCATTTCCCTTTCCCCTCTGAATGGCAGACATCAGTAATCAATCTGGAATGTTTTTCTTCCAAATCTGAGTGGAATTTTCAAATGATCAGCACAGCCACTGCCAACAGATATGATGTAAAGTGAAACCTGGTTGCCATCTTCTGCCATGCTGAGGAGCAGTCCATCCCTGCCCGAGCATGTATCGGCAACATGGGCAGCCTGTGACCGGGTCTGGGGCGAGGCCAGGGGCCATCAAAAACAGGCTGATCACCAAAGTCAGTGTCACCCTGGATGCCCAGCAGCCCTGTCCTGTGTCTTGGGCCTGTGAGTCAAAGAAAAGGTCCTTTTCAGGGAGTGACAAGTAGTAATTAGGCTGAGTTGGGTGGAGAGGTTTGTCTCAGCCTCTGCTGTTCTCGGAAACTGCTGTTCTCCTTGGAGCAGCCACTGGGAGTTGGAGTGTTTATTTGATTTCTGACTTGCTAAGCCTGTAATTTACCTGCTGGAATAGACAGAGTCCAGCTGCCCAAACCGTGTCATTAAAAGCAGATCCTGCGCCCGCCCCATCCACAGGCACAGCCCGGCAGAGTGGTTCCACCTCCCCATGGGCCCAAGGATGCGCCTCTCTGGAGTTCACGTGCTGCACCCCCAGGGAGGGGCCTGGGGAAAGCTGGTCCAGCAGCAGGGGTGGAGGCTGGGGCCACACTGCGGGACAGCAGCCCCTCCACCTGGACCAGGGAGGGCCTCCATGTGCAAGCGCAGAGGAAGAGACCCTCCCATGTACGCAAAGGGCAGCCCCAGGCTGTCTGGAAGTTGGAGAATTCCCTATCAGCACAGGGATCTCAGCTCTGGCCTGGAGGTGAAGAGACCTGCCTTGTAGGTGGCTTCCTTATCTGCGCCTCCATTTTCTATCTGCACTTTTTGATCTCCAAACAACCTTCAGCCAAAGAATCTGTCTACCAACTCCTCATAGTGAGCCAGAAGCAGCCTCATAACCCTGAATGTGGGGCTCTGGTGGCTGTCACGAAGCAGAGTTGGCACATAACATGGAACCTGGCCAGGCATGGTGGCTCACACCTATAACCCCAGCACTTTGGGAGGCCAAGGCAGGCAGATCACCTGAAGTCAGGAGTTCAAGACCATCCTGGCCAACACAGTGAAACCCCATCTGTACTAAAAATACAAGATTACCTGGGCATGGTGGTGCATGCCTATAATCCCAGCTACTCAGGAGGCTGAGGCAGAATTGCTTGAACCTGGGAGGTGGAGGTTGCAGTGAGCAGAGATCACAACATTGCACTTCAGCCTGGTGACATGAGCAAAACTGTTGTCTCAACAAAATGAAATTATGGAACCTGTTTGCCATCCTAGTATTTACTTAATTGTTCCTTCTTAACATCAAAGATGGTCTTCTAGGCAATTGTAAATTTTAAATTAGCCAGTTATTTTGACAATTAATTTTTTACTCCACCTGTATCTTTAGTGCCCAGCCAATGATCTGGCATAGTTAGGGGTGCACCAAGAATGTCTGTAAACTACCTGAAGGTTTGTAGATATGGAGTACACCTTACCCATTAATCAAGCTGTGCATAGCAGGAACCAATACGAGCCGTGATCCTCCTGGTTCATACAGAACAATGGAAAAACATAAGGCTTTGTCTACCTAGTTGGCCATCAGACTTTCAGCAACTTTTATCATCCAGATAGTCACCAAATGAAATAAAATAGAAAAATCCCTTGAGCAATGAAACAATTGTGAATGAACACAAAGTCCATGAATTTAATCCTTATCCGTTTGCTGAGCCAAGCATGTGCATCTGCAGTGGGTGGCCCAGGCTGGCAGCACAGATACCACCATTTCCCTTTTCTTTGCTCAGGGCATGGCCTGTTTATCTCGTTGCACCAGATGAGGGTTGGAAGGATGATGGTGGTGGTTGTTTCAGATCTACTGACAGCAATGAGAAATCAATGACAGTTGACAGGAAGAGAGGACGCATACAACAGGCAAAAGAGGAATGCCCAGCAGTCTTGGTCCTTGCGGTGCAATACTGGCCTTGAGGCCAAGTCAGCAGGGGATTCGTAGTCACTAACTTCTAACTGAGGCAGGGAAGTAACATGTTCTGGAAAAGGTCCAAAGAAACAGGAATAGAGGCAGTGTAGCAAGAGGCAGATTTTTGGTGCCAAATAGATTTGAATCCTGGTTCTGCTTCTTCCTTTGTAGAGTATGATATTGGTTCTTTCCTCCCAAAGCTATTATAAAGACTAAATATGTACACAAATCTTTGGGATGTCTGACATATAAATGCTTAACAATAGGTATTTGCTGGTATTATTACAAATGAATTTGCTTATTTTTGAGCCACTTCTATGTCTGTCCATTAAACCAAAATGTGTTCTGCAGGTGATGATGTATTTATTTCAGAGCTGTGCTC